GAGGTTGCAGTGAGCCGTGATTGCACCACTGCACTCTAGCCTGGGCAACAGAGCCAGACTGTTTCAAAAAGAAAAAATGTAATCCAATGTAGTATTTACATCTAGTGCCAACGGGTACAGTGCACACTGTGCTGCATGCTGTGTTTCATTAAGCAGCCTAATCTGGTGTGTTAATGAGAGATGTATTTAACTATCAGCTATAATATTCCATGTCATTTTCCAAGGAACACATCTTACAGCAGGTTTTTCACAAGCTATATTGAAATGTTCACCTGTTGCAGAAGCTCTATAAGATGCTATGCATTCAGCGGGAAATAACCGAAGACATAGCACCTCTGGCAGGCTTGTTTCTCAGCGTCATGGAGAGAGCGCACCCAGTCTGAAGGCGCATCTGCTCCTCTCTGCCCTATATTGTGGATTAAGAAAATACAGTGTATAATCTCATATTCTCATTTCAGCAAATATAAATAGTACATGGCAATTATATGTGCTCGGTTTTCATTTTTAAGGGTGGAGATTGTTGAAAATGGTGTCGTGGACCAGACTCCAGAATTGGAGATTTTGTAGAGATCAAAGGTATAGTACTATTAAAGTAGGGATAAAGAGTGTGCAGACGTGGGTGTAAGATAATGAACAGAAAAGGGAGTGGCAAGGTGCAGAGATCTCTGCAAGAAATGGATTGGGGAAATTGAAGGCTTTAAAGCCACGGTCTCTATTCCTACACCCAGCTTTCCGTCCTCGGTTACTATCGCCCAAGATCAAAGCCACCCTGGTTTTCTGATTGCCGCAACTGCGGCTCCAGGTGCTGAGTGCACAGCCACTGCGGCACTGTCCGCAGCTGCGCGCCGGGCTCAGACGGCATTATTTACGGTACAGAATACTCGCCCGCGCGACGGTATTTACGGTAACGGGGACCAGCCTGGGCGGCAGTATTTACGGTAACGAAAGCCAGCTGTATTTACGGTAGCGAGGGCTGGACCGGCGGCGGCATTTACGGTAACGGGGGCCGGGCTCGCGGAGGCCCGTCGGTTCGGTCCGCTCTGGGCGTTAGCAAGTGATCTCCAGCCAAGGCGGCCGCCACCCCTTGCACACAGCAGAAAATGCAAAATGACCCTCTGGGGCAGTGAGGGGCTGTGGCCCTCGGCCCCGGCCTGCCGCACCCCCTTCCCGCAGCTGGCGGCCGGCAGCGCCGAACAGGGTCCGGGTGCAGCCCCCTCCCGCCCCTCCGCTGAGGCGCCGGCCTGAACTGGGCGCGGGAACCAGGCCGCCCTCGGCGCCCAGCCTGCCCTAGTCCCGCGCGCCGCCCCCGCTGTGCCGCGCCCACATGGGTCTGTGCTACAGTCTGCGGCCGCTGCTTTTCGGGGGCCCAGGGGACGACCCCTGCGCGGCCTCGGAGCCGCCGGTGGAGGACGCGCAGCCCGCCCCGGCCCCGGCCCTGGCCCCAGTCCGGGCGGCCGCAAGGGACACGGCCCGGACCCTGCTCCCTCGGGGCGGCGAAGGGAGCCCGGCATGCGCTCGGCCCAAAGCAGACAAGCCGAAGGAGAAGCGGCAGCGCACCGAGCAGCTGAGTGCCGAGGAGCGCGAGGCGGCCAAGGAGCGCGAGGCGGTCAAGGAGGCGAGGAAAGTGAGCCGGGGCATCGACCGCATGCTGCGCGACCAGAAGCGCGACCTGCAGCAGACGCACCGGCTCCTGCTGCTCGGTAGGTCCCGGCCGCGAGGTCGGCTGACGCCCCAGATCACAGCGTTCTTTCTGTTTGTTTGCAGGGGCTGGTGAGTCTGGGAAAAGCACTATCGTCAAACAGATGAGGATCCTGCACGTCAATGGGTTTAATCCCGAGTAAGAATGTTCAGTTTGCTTCCAAACTGCATATTAAGCTAATAACAACTCTCTTTCAATACAGGGAAAAGAAACAGAAAATTCTGGACATCCGGAAAAATGTTAAAGATGCTATCGTGGTAAGGACTTTTTTAAATGATTGTTTACTAGATTATCCATATTTTTTTTCTTATTCCATTTTAGACAATTGTTTCAGCAATGAGTACTATAATACCTCCAGTTCCGCTGGCCAACCCTGAAAACCAATTTCGATCAGACTACATCAAGAGCATAGCCCCTATCACTGACTTTGAATATTCCCAGGTAAGAAATGCTTACTGAAATATTCTAACTAGTTTTTTTAATTTGTAACTCTTTCAAACTTTAGGAATTCTTTGACCATGTGAAAAAACTTTGGGACGATGAAGGCGTGAAGGCATGCTTTGAGAGATCCAACGAATACCAGCTGATTGACTGTGCACAATAGTAAGTTGTGTCCTGTACAAGTTACAGGGCCCCAGGCCTCAACCCTTGCTGGCTTTCTTTGCAGCTTCCTGGAAAGAATCGACAGCGTCAGCTTGGTTGACTACACACCCACAGACCAGGTATGTGGAATTAGGGTCCCCCACCACACACCAACTCAGCTTGTTTCCCTCTTCTTGTTCCCAGGACCTCCTCAGATGCAGAGTTCTGACATCTGGGATTTTTGAGACACGATTCCAAGTGGACAAAGTAAACTTCCAGTGAGTATGTTGTTAAGAGCTGCATGGCCCAGCAAATAATTGTGTTCCTCTTGCTCTTCCACAGCATGTTTGATGTTGGTGGCCAGAGGGATGAGAGGAGAAAATGGATCCAGTGCTTTAACGGTGATTTTTTTATGCTCTCTCAAGAAAATAGGACTGAGGTGCTTTCCTTTTTCTCCCCACCAAGATGTCACAGCTATCATTTACGTCGCAGCCTGCAGTAGCTACAACATGGTGATTCGAGAAGATAACAACACCAACAGGCTGAGAGAGTCCCTGGATCTTTTTGAAAGCATCTGGAACAACAGGTGACAAAAATAGCAAATTCAGTCTTACCATTTGAAATTTGTATGTTTATTTTTCCTTTTTTAGGTGGTTACGGACCATTTCTATCATCTTGTTCTTGAACAAACAAGATATGCTGGCAGAAAAAGTCTTGGCAGGGAAATCAAAAATTGAAGACTATTTCCCAGAATATGCAAATTATACTGTTCCTGAAGACGGTAAGATTTCAAAACACATTCTTATGATTGAGCTTAAATAAAGTTCCATTTGTCATTTCTACAGCAACACCAGATGCAGGAGAAGATCCCAAAGTTACAAGAGCCAAGTTCTTTATCCGGGACCTGTTTTTGGTAAGCAATTTTGTTAACCTTTGTTTTTCTACCGCAGGGCTAGTGCACACGCTCTCTCTTGCAGAGGATCAGCACGGCCACCGGTGACGGCAAACATTACTGCTACCCGCACTTCACCTGCGCCGTGGACACAGAGAACATCCGCAGGGTGTTCAACGACTGCCGCGACATCATCCAGCGGATGCACCTCAAGCAGTATGAGCTCTTGTGAGGATGCTGCCGCCACCCTGCGACGGAGCGGCGCCCCGGACTGCCTGACTGCCAGCCCCATGCCATGGTAGGAGGCAGAGTCTCTAGTTCCATCTCGCTGCCGTCTGTCCCGTTCTGTGTCGACCACCAAGCCTCTGGCTACCTCTGTCCCCTCAGGTTTGGTTGTGTAGCTTCTGTTGTCATTGAATACGGCCTCCCGCAGCATCCCACCCCCAAACCACCGACTCTCATTGCCGACACTGCAGCAGAATCTCTCCGGGTGGGAGCCCCATTATTCATTCTCCCTTTATTGATTCATCGAGGAGAACTTGGTAGATGGGGAGAAAACACAGTTGGTTTTTTTTTCCACGTTATCAACCGTGACTGCAAGAGCGTTCGTGCAGTGCCCTGAGCCACGGCCGTCTCTGATTCTCCCTTTATGAAGCTGCAGGCTGACGAGAGATGGTCCCTTCCCATTGGCCTTAGCCCAAGACTTGGAGTCGACCCCAAGCGACAGAGTGACCAGAAACCCTTTTACAGTCACATTCAGAGTCGCTGCTGGCCTCAGGCATTTGAATTAGAGCTACTTTGAGCCTCTTAGGCAGAAAACCTACCACATTCACTACTGCAAAATGTGTCCTGTCTAAAAATGATTCTCTAAACTTTCCCTATACTTAGGCATAGTCTTCTTTCTTAGATTCTCTTTGTTGTTGTCCCTATTGCTGGTTTATTACACTGTACAGACCACAAAATGTAATATTCTTTTGTATAACTACTAAAGAAAAATCCTTGTAGATCTTTGTGCCTTCACCATGGCTATCTATACCTGTACATGAAATGTGTTTGTATTGTGCTGAAGAGCTTAATGTCAACATTACCTGCTGCTTACTCTGAAAAAAGGAATGAATGGTAGCTGTAGAATTTAGGATATTTTATCAGGTTGGCACTTTATAAAATACTCCCTGATTTAAAAAATTGTAAGTTATACACGTTAATCATCCACATTCTATCGACAATGTACCAACATCACAAGCTGTTGCAACCACCTGCTGTTACTTCTCTGAGCTGTAAAAACCTGAACTCAATTCAGGGGTACAAATTGCAATCTAATCTTTTCAGGGAACCAGGGATTTTTTTCTCTCTCTCTAGACAATATGTTTCCTCATTAGTCTGCTAATGAAACACTTCTTCAAGTTCCCCAAGTGGGAACAGGTCCATCATTCCCTTAGTCAAAACTTTGGACACAGGCTACGTCATACAAGTAAGCAAACAGTAAGAGAAAAACAAAATGTGGCCAGGCGCGGTGGCTCACGCCTGTAATCCCAGCACTTTGGGAGGCCGAGGCAGGCGGATCACGAGGCCAGGAGATCAAGACCATCCTGGCTAACATGGCGAAACCCTGTCTCTACCAAAAATACAAAAATTAGCCAGGCGTGGTGGCGGGCACCTGTAATCTCAGCTACTCGAGAGGCTGAGGCAGGAGAATCTCTTGAACCTGGGAGGTGGAGATTGCAGTGAGCCGAGGTCGTGCCATCGCACTCCAGCCTGGACATCAAAGTGAGACTCAGGCCAAAAAAAAAAAAAAAAAAAACCTTGACGTGTCAATGTTTGTGTCTGGCCTAGGAGAATGAGGATGACAGCTTCACTTGCCTTTTGAAGAAGAAACATTACAAAACCTTAATCTGAAGTATAAAGTCAAAAGATACGGCTCTTTCTCACACTTGCAAGACTTACAAATACAGCCTCAAACATTATGACACACCAACAATATCTAGAAAGTAAGAACTGGTGTAGCAATGATGCTTCATATTCTAGCTGTAGCCACAGAGTTGAGGGTAGTTTTTGTAGGTCTAAAATAATAATCTATAAAGATGTCCAAAGTTAAATTTTCAACAATACAAATCTAGAGAAGTGACAGCCTACATTACTTCATTATTACTCTTCTTTTAGTCTTTAGTCTTTAATATTTTAAAGTTTACTCTATAAATCAGCATTTTGTAATCCTTTATAAACTCATCCAGATTTAAATGCTACTTTTTCATGAAGAAAGGATAACTTTATAGACAGTCAGTGCAACACACACATTTTATCTCATCACCGTCTTACTGCCTCCCCATCCACTGTCTCATAAAGCCCTCAGCTGAACTAAGATAAATAATACAATGGAAATTATTTTCAGTTCCCCTTGCACTGTCAAAGTAAAACAAGAAAACTGAAAAGCTGCACCCCCAGCAAGAAAGGGAAGTATGCTGTTGTATGCATCATTACTCAACAATTACCCTCTAACTAAACATCCTGTTTAAGAGTTTAATTCAAACAACAGCCAGACTGTTAAGAAAAAAAACAAAAAGAATAACTTTTATCTGGCTTACAATTATTAAAGCATTTATTTTCAGGTACCAAAAGCCATATCCCATTCCACTTTTTAAGTTTCTTTTGATCACTGACAGGCATTAACAGATGTAGCAACGTGGTCTCCTATAGAGAAAATTACACTTATCTAAAAATCTGATTCCATTAATTGATCAAGTATAAAAATCTACGAAAACAATATGTTCTGCACATCACATCTGTACTTTTTTTTTTTTAAATATATTTTTTGAGACGGAGTCTCACTCTGTTGCCCAGGCTGGAGTGCAGTGGCATGATCTTGGCTCACTGCAACCTCCGCCTCCCGGGCTCAAGGGATTCTCCTGCCTCAGCCTCAGCTGGTATTATAGGCACTTGCTACCATGCTTGGCTAATTTTTGTATTTCTAGCGGAGACGAGGTTTCACCATGTTGGCCAGGCTGGTCTTGAACTCCTGACCTCAAGTGATCCACCCGCCTCAGCCTCCCAAAGTGCTGGGATTACAGGTGTGAGCCACTGTGCCCGGCCACATCTGTACTTTTAAGGGTACAGCTTTACAGTACATAGGAATTTGAGAACCACTTCACAGGAAGAGGGAAACAGCCCAATATTTATTTATGTATACACATAATCCCAAGTGTGTGCTGGGGCCACCAGGCCCTTCCTGGGGGAACAAGGACTGTCGTGCATGTGAGTGACGACATTAATAGCATTTACATACTGTACAGATGCAACCTTTGATGATACATATATTTGATAAAAATGAGAAAACAGATTTGTTGTAGAGTACCTGTCCACTTTTATAGCATGAGAACAGTACAATCAACTATTTATTTTGCAGTTACTCATTTCAGTGATTGAGAATTTCTGTGCTGTGCAGAGAGACGGCCTGTAATTGGTCTCATCATCCACTTGATTCTAACATGATCTCTGCCCAAAGTTCCATTTCTTGGGCTTTGATATTTATAATGGCGCCTGCTCTTCATCTTGTCTTACGCTTTCCGAGCAAGTTCAAACCAGAAAGAAAAGGTGAGGCTAGAAGCCCAAAGTGAGTGAGTGTGAGGACCACAAGGAAGCCCACCACTCCACAGTAGATGATCAAAACCACATCCTCACGTGGGAGGTAGCACTTGGAGAGGGTGTAGTCTGTGGGCGTGATGCTACCCTGGAAAGGAGAAGGGAAAGTTATGCTGAGAGCACCAGGCACACGTTGAACACCGCAGTCTTAGAAACAGCAGAGGGAAGACTGCCTTCTCAGGTCCCCCTCAGGTGAGGCAGGGAACGGGCCCTCCTCACCTGAGACCAAGGGGGCCCAGCCTTCTCCCTGCACAGCTCACCCCCGACCAGCCCAGGCTCCAGCAGGAGAGACAAGTAAGGCCCAAGTGTGCCTGAGTGGAAAATGTCTGGGACACTGACCTGTCAAAACTGGCCCCTGGCTCACTGGGTTCCCATCAAATATAGTGGGGGATCCATAACAGAGATTCAGAGAGGCACCGTGGAGTTCCAGGGTCATCGGTCAGCGAGGAACAAGGAGGGAAAGGTGTCTTCCTGCCCCTTGATGCTCAACTAAGCATCTGTTCCCTAGAAATACATGTGTCCAGGTCGTCTCCATGGGCTTTTCTTTGCAGATACTTTTATGTGGAACAACAGTGGCAAATGTTTTCATTTACTTTGAATTTGAAAATGTTAGGGTTTCCTCCACCTTTTTATGAAGTAAAAGAACCTGTCGTACCAGCATCATGAGCTGGATGCAGGAGCCCATGGCTGAAAGGAGTTAAAACGCCCAGTGGTCATTAAGTGAAACATCTTTTATCAACCTGCAAAAGCTGCAGCGTTCTCTGCCAGGTCAAATGGGCATGTTTAGAAAATAAGAGAAGATGGCTGAGTATAGCTAATGAATAAATGGTTGTTTCTTTAGAAAATTAAACACACACAGAGTGTAAGAGGAGAGGATACGGCCCTCCCTGAAGGATAAAGTCCACCTGGACGGTGCCCTGCCCTCGCTTCTCACATTAACTGCCCAGGAATGTCATGCTGATTGGTTCCCGGAAGGGTGTTTGGCAAGGGGCAGTGTATGGAGCTACGTGTAGAAGGAGAGAAATTTGTGTGTGGCTTTTGTAAATTTTGACCGATTGCAGCAATTAAATAGTTGATTACTGTGTTGATTTAAATACTTATGAAAGCTTTCAGACAAAAATAAACTTTCACGTTACCATGATGAAACTGGGGTTGTTTCTGTTCCTCCAACTGAAAGA